AGCACTTTGGGAGGCCGAGGCGGGTGGGTCACCAGAGGTCAGGAGTTCGAGACCAGCCTGGCCAACATAGCAAAACCCCGTCTCTACTAAAAATACAAAAATTAGCCGGGTGTGGTAGCACACGCCTGTAGTACCAGCTACCAGGGAGCCTGAGGCAGGAGAATCGCTTAAATCCGGGAGGCGGAGGTTGCAGTGAGCTGAGATCGGGCCAGTGCACTCCAGCCTGGGTGACAGAGCGAGACTCTTATCTCAAAAAAAAAAAAAAAAAAAAAAAAAGAACTGTACCTGGCGCGTAGTAGGTGCTCGGTAAATTTGTTCAATGACTGAATGTGCTGGGTGCTCAGGGAAGACTCTCAGATCCCATCCCAAGAGACCAGAATGGAAAGCAGGAAATGGATTGGGGGAAAGGGAGGTCTGAAGGCAGAGAGTCCCAGGCACGGGAGCCTCCAGGCAGAGGCCCTGAGACAGGACCAAACTTAGCGTTAGGGAAAATGAAAGTAGAATCAGGAAGAACTTAGATATCTGAACACTTTGCAAACTACAAAGTGCTGCATACACGTGCGGGAAGGCGGTTTCTGCGGCTGGTTCTTTGTTTACATTATACATTTTTGAAGACTTTGTCTTCAAAATGTGGCTTTGGGGCATGCCACTCTCGGGGCCGAGTCCTTCGCGGGCAGTTTCTGCAAAGTCCAACCCTGCAGGGCCCTTCTCCCGCGCCGCGCTGTCTCGCTGCTTCCTGGAGGGTAAATGGACCCACACACAGATGTGGCGCCGCGGGCTTGCCGGTCACCTGCAGAGGCCGGCACCCCTGTCGCGATGGGTGGTGGAGGTGGGGCAGAGGTGGGACGAGCCAGGTCGGGACCCGCAGCTGGCGAGTCAGAGCCTGGAAGGCCCCGCGCCCCCGCGCCGCGCTCCCTAAGTGCTCCGCCCGGCCGGTGGCGACCAGGCGCGCTCGGGGCAGGCGGCGGGACGGGCCGGGACCGGGGCCGGGACGCGGCGGGGAGGGGAGGGGCCGGGCCGGGCCGGGCGGGAGGAGCCGCTCGCCGGTTTTGCCGCCTCCGCCTTTGCCTTCGCAGCCGCCTCCAGGTAAGGGGGCCCCGGAGGAGCCGCCAGGCCACGGTGGCGCGCACCTCGCTGGGCCACTCCCCGCCGGCCCCACGCGGGGCACTCGGAGCCCGGCCCAGCCCCGGGGCCCTTTGCCCTGCGCCCCGCCCTCCACCCCGGGGACACTGGACCCACCAGGAAGCGGCCGCGCGCTCCCTGGCGCTGCCTGCCCTAAGCCCAGGCCGCCTGCTGGTGGTTGGTTTGTTTTCAGAGCCGGAAGTGCTTTTAGAAATCTTGGGGAGGCAGAGGGGGAAACTGAGGCTGGGCGGAGCACTCGGGCGACTCCGGCCTCGGCCTCCGAGTTCTTAGAGGTCACCCAGCCGCTCCCTTGACAAATGAGGACGCTGGTCAAGGTCAGAGAGGAAGGGGGCTTGCCCAAGGTCACCCCCCGCCTCCTGTCTCCCTGTCCCCCCGCAGACTCTCAAACAGAGAATTCCAGGAGGGCTTGGGGAGCCTCTGGAGAAAAACCAGGCTCCTCATGTTACAAGGAGGCCATGTCTTCTGGTGCCCATGCCTGAAGTTACAGGAGGGAAGAATTACTGCTGCTGACTTTTGAGTGGATTTTACAGCTGGGTAAACTGAGGCTCAGAGAGGTGAGGTAACTTCCCCAAGACCACACAGCTAGGTTCTCTTTTGGCCTGTGTGTTTTGTAAACAGTGTTGTACATTATAAACCGGGGCTGCTGATGAGGAGTGGGGAACTGGCTCTCTGGAACGTGTGACAGCAGGCAGAAGGGGTGAGAGTGAAATCCAATCCACTTTCCATTTATGCCAGCATCTCTGTTTTCTTCTCGTCTGCAGTGTGATTATCCAAAACCCTCTGGGTTCTTCTACGTTGGAACTGTTGTCATGGAGACCTCCTGAGATGCCTCACTGACCTCTCGCTTCCAATATGACTTCAGATAGAGATGTAGAATCAATGGGTGTCTCTTCTAAATGGCTGCAGAGGGTGCTGACCTGGGCCTGCCTAGACTCTGCCCTTCTAGGAGCATCTCAAGATTGTCTTATTTTGGGTGTGGTATGTGTGTGTATTGTAACCTTCAACTATGACACAGGCTGGTTTTTCTGGTTTTCTCCCGCAGGGCAATTTGCATATTTCTCCAAAGAACCATCCAGAACCTGAGCAGCCTGTCTTCAGACAGAGAGAGGCCCACGGCTGTTTCTTGAAATCTGGGTAAGTATTGAAGGTTTCTTTTCCTTCAGTAGTCATCCAGCAAGTATTTCCTGAATGCCTACAGTGATCCAGGTCCTGTCCAGAAAGCTCGGGGTGTGGCAGTGAAAAAACAACCAGGGAACTGCCTCGTACACACAGGTAAACAAATAAGTAAAACAAAACAAAACAAAAAGCATTTCTCACTGGGAATTTTCTCCTGCAGCGCTGGGAATGGCCATGTGGAACAGGCCATGCCAGAGGCTGCCTCAGCAGCCTCTGGTAGCTGAGCCCACTGCAGAGGGGGAGCCACACCTGCCCACGGGCCGGGAGCTGACTGAGGCCAACCGCTTCGCCTATGCTGCCCTCTGTGGCATCTCCCTGTCCCAGTTATTTCCTGAACCCGAACACAGGTGAGTTCTTCTGTCTTGCAGTGGGAAGGTCATCCTGGAGAACTAAGCCATGTCTGCCTTTCAGCTCCTTCTGCACAGAGTTCATGGCAGGCCTGGTGCAGTGGCTGGAGTTGTCTGAAGCTGTCTTGCCAACCATGACTGCTTTTGCGAGCGGCCTGGGAGGTGAAGGAGCAGATGTGTTTGTTCAAATTTTACTGAAGGACCCCATCTTGAAGGACGACCCGACGGTGATCACTCAGGTACACCCAACACCTGGTGGTGGCTGCTGGGGTTGTCATTGATGCCTGTTGTCTTCTCCCTCAGGACCTTCTGAGCTTCTCACTCAAGGATGGTAAGTTGATTTTCTAAGCTCTGTAAATGGTGATTCTTTTCCGGTGTTGTTTCTGTCTTTCGAGGGCACTATGACGCCCGGGCCAGAGTCCTCGTTTGCCACATGACCTCCCTGCTCCAAGTGCCCTTGGAGGAGCTGGATGTCCTTGAAGAGATGTTCCTGGAGAGCCTGAAGGAAATCAAAGAAGAGGAATCTGAGTAAGAGAGCCCCGCGACCCCCATCAGGATCCCTGGCCCTAAAGACCAGCCTCTTTTCCCTCAGAATGGCCGAGGCATCCCGAAAGAAGAAAGAAAACCGGAGGAAATGGAAGCGTTATCTCCTGATAGGCCTGGCGACTGTCGGAGGCGGAACGGTGATCGGTGAGTCCAGCTAGAGATGGTGGCACACGTCTACTCCCACCTGAAACTGCTGCTTTTCCCACAGGTGTGACTGGAGGTCTAGCTGCACCCCTTGTTGCCGCTGGAGCAGCGACGATTATTGGCAGCGCCGGGGCAGCGGCTCTGGGCTCAGCAGCCGGCATAGCCATCATGACCTCGCTGTTTGGTGCAGCTGGAGCTGGCCTGACAGGTAAGGTTCAAAAGGAATGATGGGTTCAGAGGCTCCATTCTCTTTCTCGGATCTGGGTCTTTAGGATACAAGATGAAGAAGCGAGTGGGAGCCATTGAAGAGTTCACGTTTCTGCCTCTGACGGAGGGCAGGCAGCTGCACATCACCATCGCCGTCACGGGGTGGCTCGCTTCTGGCAAATACCGTGAGGACCAGGAGGACCAGAAGTGGAGGGGGAGAGAGACTTCACCTACCTGTGATCTCCCCAGGCACCTTCAGTGCCCCGTGGGCTGCCCTGGCCCACAGCCGTGAGCAGTACTGCCTGGCCTGGGAAGCCAAGTACCTGATGGAGCTCGGCAATGCCCTGGAGACCATCCTCAGTGGTCTCGCCAACATGGTGGCCCAGGAGGCCCTAAAGTACACAGTGTTGTCTGGTAAGTGCCCCCACCTGCCCCCCAACAACAGCCCATTCCCTTCATCACTATCTCACCTCCCCAGGCATTGTGGCTGCCCTGACCTGGCCAGCCTCACTCCTCAGTGTCGCCAATGTCATCGACAACCCCTGGGGGGTGTGTCTCCATCGATCAGCAGAGGTTGGCAAGCACCTGGCCCACATCCTGCTCTCCCGGCAGCAGGTACCTGGGAATGGCTGTGTGGGCGTGGCATTCTTCCAGACACCTGTGTCCTTTTTCCCTTCAGGGGCGACGACCTGTCACCTTGATTGGCTTCAGCCTGGGAGCCAGAGTCATCTACTTCTGTCTGCAGGAGATGGCTCAAGAGAAAGGTGAGCATGGATTATTGTCACAGACGGAAACCCACTGACGGCCTTTTCTGGGGTCTTTTGCCAGATTGCCAAGGAATCATCGAGGACGTCATCCTGCTGGGTGCGCCTGTGGAGGGAGAAGCCAAGCATTGGGAGCCTTTCCGGAAGGTGGTGTCCGGGAGGATCATCAACGGCTACTGCAGGTCTGTCCAAACCTCGTGCCAGCGGGGAAGTGTAATGTTCACATGCTTCTCTACCCTCCCACAGGGGAGACTGGCTGCTGAGTTTCGTGTACCGCACATCCTCGGTGCAGCTCCGTGTCGCCGGCCTACAGCCCGTGCTGCTGCAGGACAGGAGGGTGGAGAACGTGGACCTGACCTCTGTGGTGAGTGTCGGCCTGTTCCTCCTGGGGCTTTGCCACGGTGGTGCTCACTCACTGTCTCCTGCAGGTCAGCGGCCACCTGGACTATGCCAAGCAGATGGATGCCATCCTGAAGGCCGTGGGCATCCGCACCAAGCCAGGCTGGGACGAGAAGGGGCTCTTGCTGGCCCCAGGCTGCCTGCCCTCCGAGGAGCCTCGCCAGGCAGCAGCTGCCGCCTCATCAGGCGAGACCCCCCACCAGGTTGGGCAAACCCAGGGTCCCATATCCGGAGACACCTCCAAATTGGCCATGTCCACAGACCCCAGCCAAGCCCAGGTGCCAGTAGGGCTGGACCAGTCTGAAGGGGCCTCCCTTCCTGCTGCTGCCAGCCCTGAAAGGCCCCCCATCTGCAGCCATGGCATGGACCCCAACCCACTGGGCTGCCCCGATTGTGCCTGCAAGACCCAGGGCCCCAGCACGGGGCTGGACTGACCACAGCAGGGGACCTGAGCCGTCTTCCCCAGTCTCCATATGCAGCTCTCTCTTATACCCTCGGGTTCCTCCCAGGAGCTCTGGAGGTACAGGATTTCCACAGGCCTCTTTCCTAAATGGAAGGAATTGGAACTGAAAGGGAAAGGAAATGGAAGGAAGGGGAATTTGGAGGAGAGAACACGCCCACCCTTGGGAAGCTGCCTGTCCCCAGAGGAGCCCCACCAGGGAGCAGCTGCCCCCTCATCAGAGACCTGCAGAGTCAACCAAGCACAGGTTAGAGTCCCAGGACCGGAAACCAACTGTGGGCTTTCTGTACTTCTCATAGCTTTGGAGTCTGGCTGTCCATCAGGAGGTCCCGAGGGCTCTCTGGGGCCTGAGGCTCCCACACCAGCTCTCCCCTGGCCTCAATAAAACCAGGTGCATGCCTGTTCTTCCATCCACACTCCAGGGCTGCCCACCAGCTGACAGGCACCATCAACTGGCAGCAACAGAGCAGGCGCAGGTACAAAGAAGGCAGCTCACTCCTGCTCTTAGGAGATCCAATCAGATCTGCCCTGTACAGCCATGTAGGCTGTGCGCTGCATAACTCCAGGGACATGAGTCACACAGACACAATGTGAGTGTGCTCCCCCGTCATGCAACATCTGGACACCACTAACAGAGCATGGTGAATACATGCTGAATTGCATTCAGTATGGCTGTGAACTAGGCCTGGGGACAAGAATGAATTTTACATGGAAAGAATTTCCTGTAGCAGGAACAGAGGGGATAACAACAGCAATAAATAATAATAAGAAGAAGCTACCACTTCTTGAGCATGTACCACATACCA